TCATTCCAAATCTCCCTTTTCTGACTCCCTTTCAAAATGAACAAAACTGCATAAAATGCAGGTCTATGTGGCCGGGCAAAAACAGACTCAGTCATATCCCTTAGAGAGTTATTCCGGCGCCCACCCCACCTCGCGGATAGATCCAGCCGGAGTTAAAGGAGGGCACCTCCGGGTGGGCGCGGTGGCTCACGCCTGTAATCCCAGTACTTTGAAACGCTGAGGAGGGTGGACCGCTTTGAGCCGGGGAGGTCAGACCAGCCTGGGCAACACAGCGAAACCCAGTCTCGCTATGTTTCGAATACAAAAATTCGCTAGGCATGGTGGCGGGCACCTGTCGTCCTGGCTAGTTGGGAGGCTGTGGCGGGAGGATCGCTTGGGCCCCGGAGGTCGAGGCTGCAGTGAGCCAAGATCGCCCCACTGCACTCCCGCCTGGACGACAGAGCGAGACTCTGTCAAAAAAAAAAAAAAAAAAAAAAAAGGCCGGGCTTCGTGGCTGACGCCTGTAATCCCAACACTTTGGGAGCCCGAGGCGGGTGGATCACCTGAGGTCGGGAGTTCGAGACCGGCCTGGCCAACATGGTGAAACCCTGTCTCTACTAAAAATACAAAAATTAGCTGGGCATGGTGGCGGACGCCTGTAATCCCAGCTACTCGGGAGGCTGAGGAGGATCGCTTGAACCTGGGAGGCGGAGGCTGCAGTGAGCCGAGATTTTGCGCCACTGCACTCCAGCCTGGGCAACAGAGTGAGACTGTATCCAAAAAAAGAAAAAAAAAAAAAAAAAAAGGAGGGGACCTCATAGCCGTGCAAGGTGGAGTGAGGAAATGCGGATGTCCTCACCACTCGCCTTTAAAATCGCGCGTTGTCATTGCTGCCTCGCGTAAAGGTTCCCCCGGCGCTCTTCACCCACAGCGCCCCGGGCGTACAATCTCGCCAGCCCGGAGCCCACCGCACGCATCCTCCTCGCCCGGCGCGCAGCGGACAGCCTCCTACGTCACGCCAGCGCCGCGCGGCAAGGAAGGCCCCCTTCTCCGCCTCCGCCTCCTCCCGACGCCGGCGCCGCTTTCTGGAAGGTTCGTGAAGGCAGTGAGGGCTTACCGTTATTACACTGCGGCCGGCCAGAATCCGGGTCCATCCGTCCTTCCCGAGCCAACCCAGACACAGCGGAGTTTGCCATGCCCGAGAATGTGGCACCCCGGAGCGGGGCGACTGCCGGGGCTGCCGGCGGCCGCGGGAAAGGCGCCTATCAGGACCGCGACAAGCCAGCCCAGATCCGCTTCAGCAACATTTCCGCCGCCAAAGGTATCACTCTCATGGCCTGACCCGCGGCGCCGTTTGTTTTCTTTTTTTTCCCCCCCATCTGCAGCGGTTGCTGATGCTATTAGAACAAGCCTTGGACCAAAAGGAATGGATAAAATGGTAAAGAGTTGAGTCATTGAATACTACTAATTATTGAAATATAACTTTAAAATTTTTTTTCTAGATTCAAGATGGAAAAGGTGATGTAACCATTACAAATGATGGTGCTACCATTCTGAAACAAATGCAAGTATTACATCCAGCAGCCAGAATGGTAAGTGTAATTTTAGGTGAGTCTTTTTTTTTATTGAGCAACTTGGCATTTTCTGTTCACTTAGCTGGTGGAGCTGTCTAAGGCTCAAGATATAGAAGCAGGAGATGGCACCACATCAGTAGTCATCATTGCTGGCTCCCTCTTAGATTCTTGTACCAAGCTTCTTCAGAAAGGTGGGTAGGATGTACTTTATTACTGAATAAAGCAATTAAATAACTAGACTTTCACAAATTACAGGGATTCATCCAACCATCATTTCTGAGTCATTCCAGAAGGCCCTGGAAAAGGGCATTGAAATCTTGACTGACATGTCTCGACCTGTGGAACTGAGTGACAGAGAAACTTTGTTAAATAGTGCAACCACTTCACTGAACTCAAAGGTGAGACAAACACTAACGGATACTTGTCAAATAGGTAACTTTTTTTTTTTTTTAATAATTCTAGGTGGTTTCTCAGTATTCAAGTCTGCTTTCTCCAATGAGTGTAAATGCAGTGATGAAAGTGATTGACCCAGCCACAGCCACCAGTGTAGATCTTAGAGATATTAAAATAGTTAAGAAGCTTGGGTAAGCATCTCTAATTACAACTTGAATAAAAAAACTACCCCTCTTTGTTTTCTTTTATCCTTAGTGGGACAATTGATGACTGTGAGTTGGTGGAAGGGCTGGTTCTCACCCAAAAAGTGTCAAATTCTGGCATAACCAGAGTTGAAAAGGCCAAGATTGGGCTTATTCAGTTTTGCTTATCTGCTCCCAAAACAGACGTAAGTAGAATCCAAATGAAATTGGTTCTCTGAATGCAAATTATGATGTTCTTTTTCTGAACAGATGGATAATCAAATAGTGGTTTCTGACTATGCCCAGATGGACCGAGTGCTGCGAGAAGAGAGAGCCTATATTTTAAATTTAGTGAAGCAAATTAAAAAAACAGGATGTAATGTCCTTCTCATACAGAAATCTATTCTAAGGTGTGGGGCTATTTATTTTGTTCATCCCTTAAGCATTGACATAATCACTGATTTTGTATTTTAGAGATGCTCTTAGTGATCTTGCATTACACTTTCTGAATAAAATGAAGATCATGGTGATTAAGGATATTGAAAGAGAAGACATTGAATTCATTTGTAAGGTAAAACATTAACATCTGTATTTGTGGAAAATTCTTAATTTGTGGATTTGACTGTTTTTTCCAGACAATTGGAACCAAGCCAGTTGCTCATATTGACCAATTTACTGCTGACATGCTGGGTTCTGCTGAGTTAGCTGAGGAGGTCAATTTAAATGGTTCTGGCAAACTGCTCAAGGTAACAGTATTACACTTAAATTTTTATTTGCTCAAATACTTAATTTGGAATTTGTTTACTGAAGATTACAGGCTGTGCCAGCCCTGGAAAAACAGTTACAATTGTTGTTCGTGGTTCTAACAAACTGGTGATTGAAGAAGCTGAGCGCTCCATTCATGATGCCCTATGTGTTATTCGTTGTTTAGTGAAGAAGAGGTAATGTCAGTGTTACATTATTAAGTAACATTAAATAAGCTAAAAATATATTTGTGAATTTCAGGGCTCTTATTGCAGGAGGTGGTGCTCCAGAAATAGAGTTGGCCCTACGATTAACTGAATATTCACGAACACTGAGTGGTATGGAATCCTACTGCGTTCGTGCTTTTGCAGATGCTATGGAGGTCATTCCATCTACACTAGCTGAAAATGCCGGCCTGAATCCCATTTCTACAGTAACAGAACTAAGAAACCGGCATGCCCAGGGAGAAAAAACTGCAGGCATTAATGTCCGAAAGGTAATCATTTAATCTCTAATGTAGAAAATATTCTAAAAGCAACTTGTGCTGATTTGATTTGCAGGGTGGTATTTCCAACATTTTGGAGGAACTGGTTGTCCAGCCTCTGTTGGTATCAGTCAGTGCTCTGACTCTTGCAACTGAAACTGTTCGGAGCATTCTGAAAATAGATGATGTGGTAAGTGTTTCCAGGTTGCAAATTTTCTTAGGAGGTTTTGAAATCTAAGTTTTTCTCTTATCAGGTAAACACTCGATAATCTGGATAACTGACTAGCACCATTATGATCACCAGTATTGTGGCTGGAATGGAAGAAGATCACCTTGGTGTTCCTTGTTTGGAAGATTATTTCCTCTGAATTTCTGGGCTTGGTCTTCCAGTTGGCATTTGCCTGAAGTTGTATTGAAACAATTTAATGAAAATATTAAATATTTGGTTTCAAAAGGCAGATTTATCTTCTCCCAACATTCTGTTATTTCTGATACTTTTGAAAAACTAATAAAAACTAATAAAAGAAGCGTAAAAAGTGAGTTTACATGTTGAGGAAAAAAATGGCCCAATATGCTCATCACTGATAAATGCTCCCTGGCCTTAAAAACTACCAACATATAATATATATGCTGTCTTAAAAGTTAATGATCCAAGTGGCACCTCTCTGAACCTACTTTGGCTTGGGAGGCTGCCCAGTTAAAACAAAAATAAGTTAATGGTACAGAAAGAGAATGAAAAATGAAAGCCTCCTTTTATCCTATCATCCTAATTCCTTTTCCCAGTAATAATGACTGCTGTGTTGGATTCCTTCTGCAAATAAAAGTGTATACATATATGTAGCAAATCTTACTTAAACAAAAGGGTTTCTTAACTAATGTCTTGTTCCAGTGATTTTAAACATCTTGAT